CAAAACCTTGTCTCTACGAAAATTAGCTGGGCGTGGTGGTGCACGCCTGTAGTCTGAGCTACTTGGGAGGCTGAGGTGGGAGAATTGCTTGAACCTGGGAGGCGGAGGTTGCAGTGAGCCATGATCGCACCACTGTACTCCAGCCTGGATGACAGAATGAGACTCTGTCTCAAAAAAAACAAAAACAAACAAACAAAAAAACACAGATATTTCTCACAGTTCTGCAGACTGGAAGTGCAAGATCAAAGTGTTGGCAAATTATGTTTCTTAAAGAGGGCCTGCTTCCTAGATTGGAAATGGCCATCTTCTCTCGGTATCCTCACATGGTAGGGAGAAAAGCAGCTCTAGTGTCTCTTATAAAGGAAGTAATGCCACCATAGGGGCTCTATTCTCATGACCTCATCTAAACCTAATTCTCTCCTAAAGGCCACGCCTCCCAGTATCCTCACCTTGGGGGTTAGGGCTTTATCATATGAATTTTTTTTTTTTTTTTTTTTTTTTTGAGACAGAGTCTCGCTCTGTCTGTCACCCAGGCTGGAGTGCAGTGGCACAATCTCGGCTCTCTACAAGCTCCGCCTCCTGGGTTCACGCCATTCTCCTGCGTCAGCCTCCTCAGTAGCTGGGACTAAGGCGCCCGCCACTGCGCCCGGCTAATTTTTTGTATTTTCAGTAGAGACGGGGTTTTACCATGTTAGCCAGGATGATCTCGATCTCCTGACCTCATGATCCACCCGCCTCGGCCTCCCAAAGTGCTGGGATTACAGGCATGAGCCACCGCGCCGGGCCTATCATATGAATTTTGAGGGAACACAAACATGCAGTCTGTAGCAGATGGTAATAGGCTGACATATTACACTTGTTGATGTAAATCTGATAGGTTTCTTTCTCTCCAAGGACAGCTTTTTAAATATTTAACAGTATCAATAATTTTTCAGGTTCTGTGAGAATTTTATAATTTATAATTTGCAGACTTAATGTATAATCTATTTTGTCCTAACAATTACAAATATATTTTTTATTTCAGATTGTATATATTCCTACCAGATGGAGATAATTACAGCTTTAAAAATTTTTATTTTTTCATTTTATTTCACACATTGACATTAAATTTTTATGGACACATAATAACTGTACATATATATGGGGTAGAATGTGATGTTTTAATACATGTACTCAATGTGTAATGATCAAATCAGGGTAATTTGCATAATGATTTTTCTGTAGGGAGAAAATTCAAAATCTACTCTTCTGGCTATTTTCAAATATATAATATGTTATTGTTAACTATACTCATCCTACTATGCAATAGGACACCAGAACTTATTCCTGGGTTCTACATCCGTTAAGGCAACCAAGGATTGGAAATATTGGAAAAAAAAATTGCGTCTGTACTGAACATGTACAGACTTTTTTCTTGTCCTTATTCCTTACACAATATAGTACAATAACTATTTGCATGACATTTACATCGGATATTATGAGTGATCTAGAGTTGATATGAAGTATATGGGAGGATGTGCAAAGGTGATGTGCAAATACTATGTCATTTTATATCAGGGACTTGAGTATCCTTTGTTACCCTCAGGAGATCCTGAAACCAGTCCCCCATGGATACTGAGGGCTGACTGTATAGTCCTATCCTCACGGAACTTTCATTCTAATGGGGGAAGACTGACTATAAACAAAATATATGTAATAGGTGGTGGTAAGTACCGTGGAGAAGTAACAAACGGGGCAAAGTGAGTTATACAGCTCCATTCTTAGAAACCTTGGAGTACTTTTCTTAGTTTATACTTGTGGTGGTTTCCTTTTGTCTCCTTTATTACATGGGACTCTGACATGTGCCCATAGCTAGGGTGACAGTAGGATCTACCCGATAGTAGGGTGGCAGTAGGATCTACCCAAAAAGCGTCCTGCTGATACAGGACCAAAGCATCCTGTTGTTCTCGAGCCTATAAAAAGAGCTAATGGTCTTGCTTCTCTTAACTGTGGCCTCCTACACTGTGTTTTGGATGATTGGTGATGTCTTGGATATTCTGTTTCTTTGGAACTTTGAATATACAACACTTTACTAGGGAATTAGCAATGGAAGCAGAGCAAAGATGTACAGAGGAAACAATGCGTAACTCTGATGGAATTGAAGTCATGAGGCAGCAGAGAGCTTAAATTACAGCTTTAAAAATTTTTATTTTTTAGAGGGAATTTACTTGGGAGTAACAGCAGTAATAGTTAACGGAGCCAGAATGCTTGAGTCATATAATTGCAAAGCAGAGTTGGGAGCAACAGATGCTAAAGAGTAGTTGCTGTAGTTCCTCTTTGGGTCGTAGGAGCAGTTGTCATATTCCTATATAGCTACTGCATGAAGAAGAGTTCTTAGTGAGGCCTGGGTGAACAGCTCTTCTTAGTATTCTGTGTGACCCCATTTGACCTTTTAACAAATCCCTAAGTAAATAAATAGCCCCTCAGGTAAACTAAGTTTTTCTCTGCTGTTTTTTTGCTTGAGAGAGCTATAACTGTAATAGACTTATATTTCTGAACATTTCAGTGCTTGCCAATATTTGGTAATATTTATGTTTCCTATATTTGTAATGAACATTCTTCTTCCGGTACATTTTTTGTTAAATTATTGTTTGATGGATAAAAGTTCACCCTTTATTGTATAAAATTGACTGAGATTAATTTATACACATTGACAATGGGTAAATAGAATTTTTCAGATTATTAAAAGCTGAAGGATGCCCACGTAAGCAAAAAAAAAAAAGAAAAAACCAACAAAAATAAACCCAAACCCCTCAAACAATTTCGAACACGAAACATTCTTCTGATGCCGGCATCCCTGCTTGCAGGTGTGAAGGGGGCAGGAATCAGCGAGGTGTCCTGGGCTGAGTCCCCGGAGTGGGAAGAGGTGGCAGGAAGGGGATCTGAGGAGGAGAACAGGGGTCCTGGTGGTCTGTGCTTCTTCCCAGACACGGGAGCTGTAGAGGAGACCTCTGCAGCAGATGCTAGGGGGGCCAGTAGGCCCAGGCAGTCTTGGGACTTGGGTCTGTCCTGCTGTGCATCCATAGTGGGTGCTTTAGAAACGGGAGGCCCACCCGAAGTCCCTGTTGCAAGTGAGGACAAAGTGTGGGAAGGCCGTGAGGGTCTGCAGTCCGGGATGGCCTTGTCCTCAACGTGCAGTGCACTGTTGATGCGCTGGAATGCCGTCTCTTTTTCCAGGTGCAGGTCTTCAGCCGTGACCCGGTACCCCAGCTCTAAGGGAGGTGGCAGCATCAAAGGCTCCCCTCGCCTGCGTGGCAGCAGGGGAATCTTGCGTCTACGGGGCCTAGAGTCCTGGGATCTGGGGGAGCCACCCGTTGGGGCGATTGTCTGCCCTGGTGCTGTATCTGCCCCCTTTTCACACCGTGTGTGACCCGAAGAGACAGCCTGAGGCCTGTCCTCACTCACTGTCTTTGAGTAACTGAGGGTCAGCTGGCAGCGGGATGAGGCTGGCCCCCTCCTCTGCTTTAGCCCCGGCAAGCCTCCCGTGGAGCTGTAGGAGCTGGAGATGGCATTTCGTTTGGTGCTCGAGCTCGTCCAGGATGTCTGGGATGTGTGGTTATATCTGATTTCTGAGCTCTGGGCGTGGAGGTCTGTCTGCAGAGGCCCGGGCCTGGGCACAAAGGGAGAGGGGCCTCCATTGTCCCGCAGGGGCCAAAATGCAGACCGTGCATCCCCGGTGACCTCGGGGACCGTTCTCTGATCATCAGGATTTTCTTGGACTCTGGGGTCCTTGTCCTGCTCAGGCATCCCTGCCCCGCTCTCCTTGAGGGCCCTCAACACTATCTTCCCTGGACACAAGTCTGGGGACAGCCGGGTGTTGTGGACCCCAAAGGGGTGACTACCTGCTCCTGGGCCCCACAGAGTCCTTGTGCTCAGTGTAGTGGCTGAGCTGGGGGAT